AGGGATGTCCACAAAAGCGTTTCAAATGGCTAAAAAGACGGGGGTTTGCCTGTTTTTCATCAGCTCACTGCTCTATCCCCTCCAACTAATGCAAGCCAGGAATGTAGGTGCGGAAGGGAAGCCAGGTCCTTCCCAGTGTGTCCTCCTGATGGAATGCCAGTCCTGAACAGTCCTCTCTACAGATGCTAACAGCCTCTTCCTCCATGTCCGGAAAGACCCCTACTGTGCTCTAGCAAATCTCCTCCACTCTCGGATAACAGTTAAATAAAAGACCCAGGCACACTGCAGTCTCCCAGCTAGAGCCAGATTTCTCTAGATCTTGCCTAGAACAGGCAAAAAGCAGTGCACTAGGAGAAAGGGAGAATATTCTCAGTGCCAACGCTCTCTTTCCCCAGAGCCACGACAAGCAAGGAGCAAAACTGAGGTGAAAACGGAGAGTTCCCCCAAATGCACAAAGTGGGTGCATTATCTGTTGGGGAAGACCCGGGATTTCCCAGAGTCTATTCAGAATGGCAAGTTCTTGCTATGTGAAATATGGGCAGGGTCAACGGTGTAGATGAATTCAGCTCTATTCTTCTTAATGCCAGTGTGCACCTGTGGACCCAGCAGAAGTCGGGGTCGCACAGGACTCTCCAAGCCCCTGGCTTCTCTCCTGCCGGGCCTGTGCGTTTCCCTCGGACCTTAAACGGTTCCCTGGGTTTGGGCAAGCTCAGGGCCCGGCCGGGTGGACTGGATGCCAGGGTGCACCACCGGAATGACAGAACCACGCAGAGCCGCGGGGCTGCGGGAGCCAGTGGGGCAGGAGTGCCCGCGGAGGGCGAGCCAAGGCGCGCAGCCCACTGGCAGGCCAGGCCGGGTCTCTCCCAGGCGCGGGAGCCGCGGGTGGGGGCTTGCCCTCCGCGCCGGTGCAAGGCTCTCACTTCCCCAGCCGCTCAGGGGCGGGCTCCGCGCGCGCAGGCCCCGGAGCCGCCATCCCATTGGCCGGGGGACACGCCCGTCCCCGAGTGAGGGCTTCGAAAGTTTCATTGAAGGTGGAGAAGCGCGCGCCGCCGGGGAGCCCCGGCTGCGCCGCGAGGGCGAGGCTGCAAGGCGGCAGGCGGTGGTCGCGCTGGGCGACGGGACGGCGCTGGTTTTTCTCTTGAGTTTTAAATTGAGGCGGTGGAGGAGGGAGTGGGAGACCCACTCACCCGATATGCGCTCTGGTCTCCATTTCTCCCCACGCTCGCGCCGTTCCTTCGAGTGAGGGAGGGACTCGCAGCGCCGCCCGCGCACCGGACCCACAAGGCGAGCCCCGTGGTGGCGGGGATGGTTCTGCGCGCCTGGCAGCTCCCACCCCGGTCTCTCCGGCCCGAAGCTGGGGGGCGCAGGGGCTGAGCTGCGCTGCCTCTCGGGGATCCGCCGCGGGCCGCCTGGGGGCTGGAGGGCGAGACCCGGAGCCCGCCGGGCAGCTCCGAGAGCCGGGGCCGAGGCCAGAGCGCGGCAGCCTGCGTGGGCAGCGGAGACGAGGCCGGGCAAAGGAGACGCGGTGGCTTCAGAGGGGCTTCCAAGTAGAAAACTCCCCGGCCGCCCCCAAACGACGCCCCGGGAGCCAGGCGGGAGCACAGCACGCCCTTCTTGCCCCCTTTGCTCGCCGCGCCGCCTCCCAGGACCCTCCCAAAGCGTCCCTCTCCAAGGCCCCGGCATCAGCTACCCCTGAAGAAGCCGCCGCCGCTGCCGGATCCAGGATTCACACTAAATGGGCCGGCCGCAGGGGGCCGGGCGCCGGGCTAGGTGGCCGCCAAGAGCCTGGTGAGGGGCTACCCAGAGCCCGGTGGGCGAGGGGCGGCCAAGAGCCCCGGGAGCGTGCCCTCGGGGCGGAGAGCGTCGCGGCCCGCGCCGAGGCGATGCTCGGGTGGCTGCGAGCTGCCGGCGGCGAGAGGCCATAGACGGGCATGGGCCTTGCGTCCCACCACCCCTAGGGACCCTCGAGCCTCGCCCCTCTGCTCCGACTCGCCGGACCGACGCGATGGCCTCAGAAGTGGTGTGCGGGCTCATCTTCAGGCTGCTGCTGCCCATCTGCCTGGCAGTAGGTGAGTCTGGTCCGCTTTCCGAGGGCACTTGACTTCTCACTCTCTTCTCTCTTCCCACCCACAGCATGTGCATTCCGATACAATGGGCTCTCCTTTGTCTACCTTATCTACCTCTTGCTCATTCCTCTGTTCTCAGAACCAACAAAAACGACGATGCAAGGTAAGAGAATTTTGTTATCGTATACCACAGAGCTCTCACAATCTCTGCACTTTTTATCCCTTAGGACATACGGGACGGTTATTAAAGTCTCTGTGCTTCATCAGTCTTTCCTTCCTGTTGCTGCACATCATTTTCCACATCACGTTGGTGAGCCTTGAAGCTCAACATCGTATTGCACCTGGCTACAACTGTGAGTATTATGGTGTTTTCTTTTATTGTTTTTGCCCTGATTATGTCTCTCCCTTCCATTACAGGCTCAACATGGGAAAAGACATTCCGGCAGATCGGCTTTGAAAGGTAAGCAAGGGTTGGCATGTCTCCATTTTAGTTTTTTTCCCCTCCCCTTGTTTTTCCTTTATAGCTTAAAGGGAGCTGATGCTGGCAATGGGATCAGAGTGTTTGTACCTGACATCGGGATGTTCATTGCTAGTCTGACCATCTGGCTCCTCTGTAGAAACATTGTTCAGAAACCTGTGACAGACGAAGCAGCACAGAGTAACCCGGAGTTTGAAAATGAAGAATTGGTAAATCCAACTCCATGTCTCTTCCTTCTTTGACTTGAGTGTTTCCTGTTTGTCATTTATTTAGGCTGAAGGAGAAAAAATTGATTCAGAAGAGGCACTGATCTATGAAGAGGATTTCAATGGAGGAGATGGTGTTGAAGGCGAGTTGGAAGAAAGCACGAAGTTAAAAATGTTCCGCAGGCTTGCCTCTGTGGCCTCTAAGCTCAAGGAGTTCATTGGCAACATGATCACCACTGCTGGGAAAGTCGTTGTTACCATCTTACTGGGCTCCTCGGGTGAGTGTCTCCCACACTGGCTGCACGTAGCACCTGACTTTGTGATTACGTTTCTCTTCCTTAGGCATGATGTTGCCGTCTTTGACATCATCTGTGTATTTTTTTGTATTTTTGGGTCTGTGCACCTGGTGGTCCTGGTGCCGGACGTTCGACCCATTGCTGTTCAGCTGTCTCTGTGTTCTGCTGGCTATTTTCACTGCTGGACATTTGATTGGACTTTATTTATACCAGTTCCAATTCTTTCAAGAGGCAGTTCCACCCAATGACTACTATGCAAGGTAAGAGAAATCCTTATGGCATTTCCAGGAGATCTTTTAAGCATTTTTCTTTGTTTTTTAACAGGTTGTTTGGTATCAAGTCAGTAATTCAAACGGACTGTTCAAGTACTTGGAAGATCATAGTGAACCCGGACCTGTCGTGGTACCACCACGCCAACCCTATCCTCCTGCTGGTGATGTACTACACTCTGGCCACTCTGATCCGCATCTGGCTGCAAGAGCCCCTTGTAAGGACAAAAACATTTTCATGATCTTGTCTGAAGCAAGACTGATCCTGTTTCTGTGTTTCAGGTGCAGGATGAGGGGACCAAAGAAGAGGACAAAGCCCTGGCTTGTAGCCCCATCCAAATAACAGCGGGGAGGAGGCGGAGCCTGTGGTACGCAACCCATTACCCCACTGATGAGAGAAAAGTAAGCCATGATGAAAGGGATTTCCGTTCCCTACTAACATGCTTTCCCGCATTGCTTTTTGCAGCTTTTATCCATGACCCAGGATGACTACAAACCATCTGATGTTAGTATACCCTTAGAATTATCATTTATGCAAACAGTTGTCCCTTTCTCTGCACTCCCGGCAGGGCCTGCTGGTGACTGTGAACGGCAACCCCGTGGATTACCACACCATCCACCCAAGCCTGCCCATGGAGAACGGCCCTGGCAAAGCCGACCTCTACTCCACCCCTCAGTACCGGTGGGAGCCCTCTGATGAATCCTCAGGTAGGAGCCAGCCCTGCACTCAGGGTCGCATTTAAATAGTTAAATAAAGTATTCGTCCATCTAGAAAAGCGAGAGGAGGAAGAGGAAGAGAAAGAAGAATTTGAAGAAGAAAGGAGCCGTGAGGAAAAAAGAAGTATCAAAGTTCATGCCATGGTCTCCGTATTCCAATTTATTATGAAACAAAGTTACATCTGTGCCCTCATAGCTATGATGGTATGTATGATATGATGATAGGTATAATATGACATGGTCGTGTTTCCTTTTCTGTCCTCCGGAGGCCTGGAGCATCACCTATCACAGCTGGCTGACCTTCGTGCTGCTGATCTGGTCGTGCACTCTTTGGATGATTCGCAACAGAAGAAAATATGCCATGATCAGCTCTCCCTTCATGGTGGTTTATGGAAACCTATTGTTGATATTACAGTATATATGGAGTTTTGAACTTCCTGAAATTAAAAAAGTTCCAGGATTTTTAGAAAAGAAAGAGCCAGGAGAACTTGCTTCCAAAGTAAGTGAATAGAATACAATAAAACAAAACAATAATTCTTGTTTTGCTGCTTCTCTACTTTCAGATCCTTTTCACCATTACTTTTTGGCTACTGCTGAGGCAGCACCTCACAGAGCAAAAAGCTCTGCAAGAAAAGGAAGCTCTTTTATCGGAAGTCAAAATTGGCAGTCAGGAAAATGAAGAAAAAGGTAAATTAGTGTATATGTGTGGCTGGAGAGTTCTAAGTATAACAGCACAGTTTTCTATTTGAAGATGAGGAACTTCAAGATATACAAGTGGAAGGAGAGCCCAAAGAGGAGGAAGAAGAGGAAGCGAAGGAAGAGAAGCAAGAGAGAAAGAAGGTAGAGCAAGAGGAAGCTGAAGAAGAAGATGAGCAGGACATCATGAAAGTCCTGGGCAATCTGGTGGTGGCCATGTTCATCAAGTACTGGATCTACGTCTGCGGAGGCATGTTCTTCTTCGTCAGCTTCGAGGGTAAAATCGTAATGTACAAAATCATCTACATGGTGCTGTTCCTGTTCTGTGTGGCCCTATACCAGGTAGGTACACAGTTGACCATTTTAATTCTCACCTCATTTTTTTTTTTCAATGTCTGATTTGCAGGTGCACTATGAATGGTGGAGGAAAATTCTAAAATATTTTTGGATGTCAGTGGTTATTTACACTATGCTGGTGCTTATCTTTATATACACATATCAGTTTGAGAACTTCCCAGGCCTGTGGCAAAATATGACTGGACTGAAAAAAGAAAAGTAAGTGATTTTGAGTTGAAAATGATGAACAAGTTCCTGCTTTTTATTTTGTTTTGTTTTGCAGGCTTGAGGATCTTGGCTTAAAGCAGTTTACTGTGGCTGAACTATTCACTCGCATATTCATCCCAACCTCCTTTCTGCTGGTGTGCATTTTACACCTGCACTACTTCCATGACCGGTTCCTTGAACTCACAGACCTCAAGTCCATTCCCAGCAAAGAAGACAACACCATCTACAGGTGAGCCACTGGAAGAAACACAGACCTCTTATGCATCCCTGTGCTTCCGTCTGCCACCTCGTAGCCATGCCAAAGTCAATGGTCGCGTATATCTAATAATAAATAGGTGGGTACTTCAATGTTTTCTCTCTTATTTTTTTTTTCCTTTCTATTTCAATTACTATGAGCAGCATCAAGAAAAAATTACCAATCCACCAAAATGAGTAAGTCCCCCTGTGAAGCCATGAAATGCTTGCCTCTTCTGACTCAGCTGCTCTCTGCCAACAGACTGGCCCACCCGGAAGGAAGCCTCCCGGACCTCACCATGATGCATCTGACTGCCAGCCTGGAGAAGCCGGAGGTGAGGAAGTTGGCTGAGCCTGGGGAGGAGAAGCTTGAGGGCTACTCTGAAAAAGCCCAGAAGGGTGATCTTGGGAAAGACAGCGAGGAGTCAGAGGAGGACGGAGAGGAAGAGGAGGAATCCGAGGAGGAGGAAGAAACATCAGGTAATCAGCCCACTACCAGCAGCTGGTCAGAGTTATGCTCTTGTCTGTACTTCCTATTTTGCAGACTTAAGGAACAAATGGCACCTGGTGATTGACCGCCTCACTGTGCTCTTCTTAAAATTCCTGGAGTATTTTCACAAGCTGCAGGTGTTCATGTGGTGGATTTTGGAGTTGCACATCATCAAAATCGTTTCCTCTTACATTATCTGGGTTTCTGTGAAAGAGGCAAGTGAACATTTGTCCTATCATCAGGCTGATTTTGTCCCCATTTCTGGTTTTACGTTTTCAGGTGTCTCTGTTCAACTATGTATTTTTGATTTCTTGGGCTTTTGCTCTGCCGTACGCCAAGCTGCGCCGTCTGGCTTCAAGTGTCTGCACAGTCTGGACGTGTGTGATCATCGTCTGCAAAATGTTGTACCAGCTCCAAACCATTAAGCCTGAGAACTTCTCTGTTAACTGTTCCTTGGTGAGCCTCGGTGATGGGGGAATATTCCTGACTTTTTTTTTACTCCATTTTCTCTTCTTTTTAGCCAAATGAAAATCAAACAAACATCCCCTTTAATGAGTTGAACAAGTCTCTGCTCTACAGCGCTCCTATCGATCCTACAGAGTGGGTCGGCCTGCGGAAGTCTTCGCCTCTGCTAGTCTACCTGAGGGTAATGGCTTTGTCGTGCTTAGTTTGGGCCTCGGCTGACACATTTGTGTTTCCTTGCTTTGTAGAATAACCTCCTGATGCTGGCTATCCTGGCCTTTGAAGTCACCATTTACCGCCATCAGGAATACTATCGAGGTCGAAATAACCTGACGGCCCCTGTGTCTAGAACTATCTTTCATGACATTACAAGACTACATCTAGATGATGGACTTATTAATTGTGCCAAATATTTCATTAATTACTTCTTTTACAAGTTTGGTCTGGAGGTGAGTTTCCTTGCTGATATGTTTTATTTCTCTTTTTTTTTTGCCTCTTTTCATCTTTACACAGACCTGTTTCCTAATGTCAGTTAACGTCATTGGCCAGCGAATGGATTTCTATGCCATGATCCACGCCTGCTGGCTGATCGCTGTCTTATATAGACGCAGAAGGAAAGCCATCGCAGAGATCTGGCCCAAGTACTGCTGCTTCCTGGCATGCATCATCACCTTCCAGTATTTCATCTGCATTGGCATCCCACCTGCTCCTTGCCGAGGTGAGCCTGCCCTTCCCTTGAGCCGTCTACTTGATTGTGCTGTTCGCCACTTCCCTCCCTGCAGATTACCCGTGGAGATTCAAGGGTGCCAGCTTCAATGACAACATCATAAAGTGGCTGTACTTCCCAGATTTCATTGTGCGGCCCAACCCTGTGTTTCTCGTCTGTAAGTGTTTCCACTGCAGGGCCACAGAGTGCGCGGCTTAATGATCTCACCTCTGTCTTGTTAGATGACTTCATGCTGCTTCTGTGTGCCTCCTTACAACGGCAGATTTTTGAGGATGAGAACAAGGCTGCAGTGCGAATCATGGCAGGTGACAATGTCGAGATCTGCATGAACCTTGATGCGGCCTCCTTCAGCCAACATAACCCTGTGCCAGATTTTATTCACTGCAGGTAACAAGAGCTTCACATTTGCTAAAAGCCACGTTGTCTTTTTGTCACTGGCTTTGTTTTCCAGATCTTACTTAGACATGTCCAAAGTGATCATCTTCAGCTACCTCTTCTGGTTTGTGCTCACCATCATCTTCATCACTGGGACCACCAGGATCAGCATCTTTTGCATGGGGTACCTGGTGGCCTGTTTCTACTTCCTGCTCTTTGGGGGCGATTTGCTGTTGAAACCCATCAAGAGCATCCTGCGCTACTGGGACTGGCTGATCGCATACAACGTTTTTGTGATTACGATGAAAAATATCCTGTCAGTAAGTGGTTGCCACTGCATAACACATTTGCGCTTCAGGATTATCCCCCTCTTTTGTTTTTCAGATAGGAGCATGTGGATACATTGGAACATTGGTGCACAATAGTTGTTGGTTGATCCAGGCTTTCAGCCTGGCCTGCACAGTCAAAGGCTATCAAATGCGTAAGTATGAAAAGCAAGTGTGAAGGCAGAAATTTTAATGTGTGTTTTTCTACTGTTACTATAGCTGCTGCTAATTCACCCTGTACACTTCCCAGTGGGGAAGCAGGAATCATTTGGGACAGCATATGTTTTGCCTTCCTCCTGCTGCAAAGAAGAGTTTTCATGAGTTATTATTTTCTACATGTTGTGGCTGATATAAAAGCTTCCCAGATTCTGGCATCAAGGTGGGTCAGGCCATGAAATCAGGTGGTTTCTCTTGACTTGTTCATGTTTCCACTTTCCCTTTAGAGGAGCTGAACTTTTCCAGGCCACAATTGTAAAAGCTGTAAAGGCAAGAATTGAGGAAGAGAAGAAGTCCATGGACCAGCTGAAGCGACAGTAAGGATGCTATTGATGCTCATCCTCCTTCCCTTGGCATTACTAATGTTATTTTACTTTATAGGATGGATCGCATCAAGGCCAGGCAACAGAAATATAAAAAGGGTAAGGAGAGGATGCTGAGCTTGACCCAGGAGCCAGGGGAAGGCCAGGACATGCAAAAACTCTCTGAAGAGGATGATGAAAGTATGTCAAGACATTTTCCTCTTATTCAAGTTACGAATTAATATGTGGACGTATTTTATTTTAGGAGAAGCAGACAAACAGAAAGCCAAGGGCAAAAAAAAGCAGTGGTGGCGGCCTTGGGTTGATCATGCTTCCAGTAGGTTTTCTCGATCCCCTTACAACCTCATCCAAGAAATGAGTGAATATTTTGTTTTGCTTAGTGGTCAGGAGTGGAGATTATTATTTGTTTGAAACGGATAGTGAAGAGGAGGAAGAGGAAGAATTAAAGAAGGAAGATGAAGAACCTCCACGAAGGTCAGCATTCCAGGTAATTATGGGGAAAATCATTTCTTTGCTAGTACTAATTACTCTTGCTTTGTCCTTCTTTGTAGAGAGCTATTGGGAAGTTTGCATCAGCCATTTTAGCCTTGCCAAAGTCTGTCATTAAACTTCCCAAAACTATTCTTCAGTATTTAATCAGAGCTGCAAAGGTATTTGATGTTTTACTGATGTGTAGTGTGTGGGCCAGAAAATAATTGAACTTTCTCCCTTCAGTTTGTTTATCAAGCCTGGATTACTGATCCTAAAACAGCACTCCGACAAAGACACAAAGAGAAAAAAAGGTCTGCAAGAGAAGAACGGAAACGAAGGCGGAAAGGATCCAAGGAGGGTGAGTGGTGGGTGGGGTGGCTGTGGTGGGTGTTTAACTCATCTTTATTGAACACACTTGGCAGGTCCTGTGGAATGGGAAGACCGGGAGGATGAACCAATCAAAAAGAAATCCGATGGACCAGGTAACAAAATAAAGACAAATATGAGCTGTGGGCTTTAACATCTTGTTGCCTTTCTTCCTCCTAGATAATATCATCAAGAGGATATTTAATATTTTGAAATTTACCTGGGTCCTATTTCTGGCAACAGTGGACAGTTTCACTACTTGGCTTAACTCCATTTCAAGGGAGCATATTGATATATCTACAGTTCTGAGAATTGAACGATGCATGCTGACCAGAGAAATTAAGAAGGTAACACTGCTGGTGTAATTCTTTTTGCTCCTTAAGAACTGTGGCAATGTCTCATTCTCCTCAGGGCAATGTTCCAACTCGGGAGAGCATCCACATGTACTATCAGAACCACATCATGAACCTTTCCAGAGAGTCGGGACTGGACACCATTGACGAGCATCCCGGAGCTGCTTCAGGTGCACAGACAGCCCACAGGATGGATAGTTTAGATTCACATGACAGTATCTCCAGGTATTTCACTTTCTAACAATGGGTTTACTTTTCACTGTGTTTCTGTAACTGTTTGCGCTGCTAGCTGCTACACTGAAGCAACCATGCTGTTCTCAAGGCAGTCCACCCTTGATGATTTAGATGGACAAGAAATTCCTAAAACAAGCGAGCGTGCTCGGCCTAGGCTCCGTAAAATGCTCAGCATGGATATGTCCTCCTCATCAGCTGACAGTGGCAGTTTAGCATCAAGGTGCTTAACTTGTGCATGCTTTGTTCTGTCATATGGGCTCTGTGCCCACGCTTTCTCCCAACAGCGAGCCCACGCAGTGTACCATGCTGTACTCACGCCAGGGGACCACTGAGACCATCGAGGAGGTGGAGGCTGAGCAGGAGGAGGAGGCAGGGAGCACGGCGCCTGAGCCCAGGGAGGCCAAGGAGTACGAGGCCACTGGGTACGATGTGGGAGCCATGGGTGCCGAGGAGGCCAGCCTCACCCCAGAGGAAGAGCTGACACAGTTCTCCACCTTGGACGGGGATGTGGAGGCCCCACCCTCCTACAGCAAGGCTGTGAGCTTCGAGCATCTGTCCTTCGGCTCGCAGGACGACTCTGCAGGCAAGAACCGTATGGCAGTCAGCCCGGACGACAGCCGCACCGACAAGCTGGGGTCCAGCATCTTACCTCCCCTGACCCATGAGCTGACGGCCAGCGAGCTGCTGCTGAAAAAGTAAGGGTCCAGTGAACAGATCAGACACATATTAGACATATTATCATGTGGTTTGCTTTAACAGGATGTTTCACGACGATGAGCTTGAAGAGTCAGAGAAATTCTACGTGGGGCAGCCCCGATTTCTGCTGCTCTTCTATGCCATGTACAATACCCTGGTGGCCCGCTCGGAGATGGTGTGCTACTTCGTGATCATCCTCAACCACATGGTCTCTGCCTCCATGATCACGCTCCTGCTTCCCATCCTCATCTTCCTCTGGGCCATGTTGTCCGTCCCCAGGCCCAGCCGCCGGTTCTGGATGATGGCCATCGTCTATACTGAGGTAGGCCTGGACGCAGACCCCTGTGGATGGCTAATGTTTTAAAATTTCTGTCATCTGTGCGTAGGTGGCAATTGTAGTCAAGTATTTCTTCCAATTTGGGTTCTTTCCCTGGAATAAGAATGTGGAGGTGAACAAAGATAAACCGTATCACCCCCCAAACATCATAGGAGTGGAAAAGAAGGAAGGTTATGTTCTCTATGACCTCATCCAGCTCCTGGCTCTGTTCTTTCATCGATCAATTTTGAAGGTACTGCATGTTAACAATTAATCAGTTCAAGTAGCCTCATTTGTCCCTGTCCCTGCTTTCTCAGTGCCATGGCTTATGGGATGAAGATGACATGACTGAAAGTGGCATGGCCAGGGAGGAATCAGATGATGAGCTCTCCCTCGGTCATGGCAGGAGGGACTCCTCCGATTCTCTCAAGTCCATCAACCTGGCCGCGTCTGTGGAGTCAGTGCATGTGACCTTCCCGGAGCAGCAGACAGCTGTCCGGAGGAAGCGCTCCGGCAGCAGCTCCGAGCCATCCCAGAGATCCAGCTTTTCTTCAAACAGATCCCAAAGAGGTATCTGTCGACACAATATATCTAGGCTGTAGCCACCCATCTTATGATCTCTTTTTATTTCTAGGCAGCACAAGCACCCGAAACAGCAGTCAAAAAGGAAGCAGTGTTTTGAGTATTAAGCAAAAAGGCAAAAGGGAACTTTATATGGAAAAGCTTCAAGAACATTTAATCAAAGCAAAAGCCTTTACCATAAAGAAGTGAGTCCATGAGAACATATGGCATGTGTGCTGTGGGTTGGGGGTGGGGGTCTCCATTTTGCAGGACGCTGGAGATCTATGTGCCCATCAAACAGTTCTTTTACAACCTCATCCACCCGGAGTATAGCGCCGTGACTGACGTGTATGTACTCATGTTCCTGGCTGACACTGTGGACTTCATCATCATTGTCTTCGGCTTTTGGGCCTTTGGGGTAGGTTGGGGCAAAGGCCACAGCACCCGCCCTCTTGGGCATGAATTTGTTGTCTCTTCCCCAGAAACACTCAGCAGCTGCAGACATCACCTCTTCACTGTCAGAGGACCAGGTCCCGGGGCCGTTTTTGGTGATGGTCCTCATTCAGTTTGGAACCATGGTGGTGGACCGAGCCCTCTACCTCAGGAAGACTGTACTGGGAAAGGTCATCTTCCAGGTCATTCTTGTGTTCGGAATTCACTTCTGGATGTTCTTCATCTTACCTGGTGTGACTGAGAGGTAAGGTCTTCAGAAGCCAGAGGCACCAACCTATTGCTTCACTTTCTGTACTTTTACATTTTAGGAAATTCAGCCAGAACCTGGTTGCCCAGCTTTGGTACTTTGTGAAATGTGTTTACTTCGGGTTGTCTGCTTACCAGATCCGTTGTGGCTACCCAACGCGAGTCCTGGGGAACTTCCTCACCAAGAGCTACAATTACGTCAACCTCTTCTTATTCCAAGGGTAGGACGCTCTGCAACGTCACAGTCACTTATATGTCTCTCTGACGAGATGTGTTTCCTGCCAGGTTTCGCCTCGTGCCCTTTTTGACTGAGCTGAGGGCAGTGATGGACTGGGTGTGGACGGACACAACTTTGAGCCTGTCCAGCTGGATCTGTGTGGAGGACATCTATGCTCACATATTCATCCTGAAGTGTTGGCGGGAGTCGGAGAAGGTAAGAAGCCAGGAGATGTGCCTTATTCCTGTAGCCTGAGCCTTGTCTGAACTCTCTGTTGCAGAGATACCCTCAGCCACGGGGCCAGAAGAAGAAGAAAGTGGTGAAGTATGGCATGGGAGGAATGATCATCGTCCTGCTCATCTGCATTGTCTGGTTTCCTCTTCTCTTCATGTCTTTGATCAAATCTGTGGCTGGGGTCATCAACCAGCCCCTGGACGTCTCCGTCACAATTACCCTGGGAGGGTATCAGGTGATCTCTGTGCACACCCCACCTACCAGAGCATATTGACAACACTGTTCTCTTTGTTTTCCAGCCTATTTTCACAATGAGTGCCCAACAAAGCCAGTTGAAAGTTATGGACCAGCAGAGCTTTAACAAATTTATACAAGCTTTTTCTAGGGACACCGTAAGTAAATCCCTATAGTAGATTTCTGTGAACTATTTATGCATGTGCATTTGTGCACATACAGGGTGCTATGCAATTTCTGGAAAATTATGAAAAAGAAGACATAACAGTAGCAGAACTGGAAGGAAACTCAAATTCTTTGTGGACCATCAGCCCACCCAGTAAGCAGAAAATGATACACGAACTCCTGGACCCCAATAGTAGCTTCTCTGTTGTTTTTTCATGGAGTATTCAGAGGTAGTTACTGTATTTCCATGTATAATTTATCCACTGACATTAAGCTTTTTTTTTTTCTTCACAGAAACTTAAGTCTGGGTGCAAAATCGGAAATAGCAACAGATAAGCTTTCTTTTCCTCTTAAAAATATTACTCGAAAGAATATCGCTAAAATGATAGCAGGCAACAGCACAGAAAGTTCAAAAACACCAGTGTAAGTGTATTTTTTCCTACTAATAGAGCTTTCGTAATTGTATCTTTTTTTTCTTAATGTACAGGACCATAGAAAAGATTTATCCATATTATGTGAAAGCACCTAGTGATTCTAACTCAAAACCTATAAAGCAACTTTTATCTGGTAAGAATGAGAAAAATTTGTTTCAGAATTGTGTCAACTTAATTTTGCATTTCTACCCTTCTAGAAAATAATTTCATGGATATTACCATCATTTTGTCCAGAGACAATACAACTAAATATAACAGTGAGTGGTGGGTTCTCAACCTGACTGGAAACAGAATATACAATCCGAACTCTCAGGCCCTGGAACTGGTGGTCTTCAATGACAAAGTCAGTCCCCCAAGTCTGGGGTTCCTGGCTGGCTATGGGTAAGGACTCATTGAACAATTCACAGTTACAATGTATGCAATTTCTACTTACTGTTTTTTTCAGTATTATGGGATTATATGCTTCAGTTGTCCTTGTGATTGGGAAATTTGTCCGTGAATTCTTCAGTGGGATTTCTCACTCCATCATGTTTGAAGAGCTTCCAAATGTGGATCGAATTTTGAAGTTGTGCACAGATATTTTTTTAGTTCGAGAGACAGGAGAACTGGAGCTAGAAGAAGATCTCTATGCCAAATTAATATTCCTATATCGCTCACCAGAGACAATGATCAAATGGACTAGAGAAAAAACAAATTGAAACCTTAGAACACAGACTGCAAATAATGTTAACATTTGAATTTTTTTTAAAAGCACAATATTCTCATAAGAGCTAAGCATTTCTAGTTCGACGGAAATGGTTTGTTTCTCTTCTGATAGGTAGACAAAAGGAGCTGATATCCTTCTGCAGTAAAAGCTACCTTGCAAGTTAAGGCACTGTTGAAAATGTTATTTGTAACTCCATTTCTCTGAAATCAGGGCTACTTGCTTTATGTTTTAGTCAACAGTGTCTCGCATTCTGATTGATCATGTGAAGGAATCATTTATGGGCCCCGTCCCTAAGAGAAACAGAAGAGGAGTCAGAAAGAAAGATGCCTGTGTTTTCCTCTGTGGGGCCCGTGCACTTCCTGGAGAGATGCTACAATGCAATATACAGCGCTCCATCCCCACTGGGGAAGCTGCTGTGATGAGACTAGATGAGCCTTCAACACACTCAGAAAATGCAACAGCAATAGGGGGCAGACAGCTCCTACCTGTGTTTCTAGGAGCAAAAGAGAGGGAACTAATTGCCCGTGAAGACGCCAGTGGAAGGATCAGCCTCATTCTAAGCAAAAACATAGTATTAGTGATACTCTTACTGCCTTATCTTAACCAAGGACTAATAGGATACCTTTCCATTAAACACCAGTGACTTCTCAGGAAAAAAAAAAAAAAGGAGCAAAACAAATGATGTGTACACCTGCTTTGTTATGGTCCACCAGTGACCAGCTTCAATGAGGGGAACCATTCTGGAGGGCTGCGGTCTCCTGTGCAAACAGACATGAGGCAGAAGAGTAAAAAGACCAACCCAGTGGGACCTAGAATACTTTGTAACTCTTTAATAACTGAGGTCAGGACCGCTCTTCTGCCTTCCCCTTCCCTTAACGTGCTTTTTCCCATTTCCATGATTTAAGGCAATGGTTTTTCCAGTATGTGACATTTTCCTTCCTGTTTTTCAGGTATATCAAAGAGTTTACATATTCCAATTCACATTTTTACATCTGAGACGGGTTTTTTAAGTTCATAATTATGAAAGAAATATGTATATTGAGCTTGGGGAAATAAAAATGGCCTTTTCTTAAATTATTATTATTGGTAATACAACCTCTTCATTAAATAACAATGTAGCATGAAAAATTTATGATTGAAATGTAGTTTTCATTCCATATTAAGATACAGTTTCTGAGAAGAATCATTGAATGGACTAGAATATGTCAAAAATTGATCCTGTGTAGTTTGGGTTCAGGGCTGACTTAAAATAAAGCACATCCTGCAAAGTCATTTTAAGAATATTCCTTATTTTGCTTTTTTGC